GATCTATTTGTATGTCCCAGAATGTGTCAGCACTCTCTTGTCCCTTGTCTTGGGACAGGCTGTTCTCTCCCTGAAATGCCCTCATCCTCTCCCTTCACTGTCTCAACAAATTCAGTGCTCCCTAGCCTCCATTCTCAAGTCCTTCCTTCACAACCTGTGCCATAGCTGTGCTGCACCAGCGGCCTCGCTTTTCTTTAAATAACTCATTTTCCATAAATAAATTGATTTTTCAAAGAAAAGTTGATATCATAATCATAAATAGGAAACCAGTATGAGTAGCCCTGAAAATAAAGTTGCTATAAAAATAAATATAAGAAAAATACAAGTTAATAACTTTTGATAAAATTGTCAGCAGACCCTCTGAGGCTAACTGAGGGGAAGGGATGGGAAGGCAGATTAAGAAGTGTTAGCAACCTGTTAACACCCTTGACATATTCAGAGGCTTGAAAGAAAATGGGAAGAATAACTTTCTCTTTCGGTGTAATTTAATGCTGTCTCTGTTCTCCCTAAAATCACCTGCATTTTACTGCAACCACCCATTTATCACTCAACGGCGCTAGATGCTGCCAGTAAACCAATGGACCAGATAAGCACAGCCTCTGCCCCTACAGACTCTCAGTCGGCTGGAGGAAAAACATAAGCAACCTGGGAATGGCTATAAAATGTCATTGCTTAAGAAAATAGTTTGTGGCCGGGCGTGGTGGCTCACGCCTGTAATAGCAACATTTTGGGAGGCCGATGCGGGCGGATCACCTGAGGTCAAGAGTTCGAGACCAGCCTGGTCAAAAGATGAGTTCGAGACTAGACTGGCCACCTCTTCAGTAGAGCTGGTGAAGCCCCGTTTCTACTAAAAATACAAAAATTAACCGGACGTGGTGGCATGCGCCTGTAGTCCCAGCTACTCCTGAGGCTGAGGCACCAGAATCGCTTGAACCTGCCTGGGAGGGGGAGGTTGCAGTGAGCCAAGATCACGCCACTGCACTTCCGCCTGGGCGACAGAGCGACACTCAGTCTCAAAAAAACTAGTTTGTGTTTTGGAGCCTCTCACTTCTCCAGCGTCCCCGATACGCCCGGGGATTGCAGAGAACCCACACCTATTCGTAGATTATGAGAGTAGGAGCAAATTAATGATTTATAGTCTTTTCAGGGAGTTGAAAGTAATGCTGTTTTTTTCCAGGCACTCCCGGGGACCCAGCGCGGCGAAGCCCGCCAGGATCGCGGGCGACCTGTGGCAGCTCTGGTTCCCCCGCCCGGGCCCGGCTCGGGTTACGCTCTGGGCGGGGACTCCGCAGCGGCTCCCTAGTTAGGGGGCGCCCCGGTGGGTTCCAGCTTTAGGGGTCGCAGGAGCGGCTCTGGCATCACCTCGGAGCTGACGAAGCGGGAAGAGCCCCGCACCAGTGCTGCCCCTACAGAGCTCTCGGCGGGGGGTGGAGGTGAGGTTACACCTCGTCCCTACCCCCGCCTTCCCCTCCGCCGCAGGGATCCGGGACCCGCCCCCGCGGAGAGGACGGGGGGCTGCGGGGAGGGGCTGTGCGGGGAGCGGGCGGGTTCCGCAGGCCCCTAGGTGGGGCGGGGCCCGAGCCAGAGTCGAGTCCCTGAGGCGGGTGGGGGAAGGAGAGACGGGTGGCGCGACCCTCTGTCCCCGCCTCGGGGCGGAGCCCAGGTCCCAGCCTGCGGAGCGCGAGACACGCCGAAATCCGCCCGAGGCTACCTGTGCGACTCCAGCCGCCCTGCACCGGAATCTGGGGAGACCCGCCCCCCGCCCCACCGGTCTGCGGCCCTCCGCCCCAGCGCAGGTGCAGGTGCGGCTTCTCTGCCCCTTTCACCCCAGGCGCATCCGCCGCGGCGGCCATGGCGCGAGGAGACGCCCCGCGGGACAGGTGAGTGGGCCCGGGTGCGTTGCAAGTGGCCGCCTCGGGGTGACCTTCCCACCGATCCCCACAGCTACCACCTGGTCGGGATCAGCTTCTTCATCCTGGGGCTGGGCACCCTCCTTCCCTGGAACTTCTTCATCACCGCCATCCCGGTGAGACTCCTGGCGGCGTGGCAGCCTCGTGGTGCTGACCCTCCACCACCTCCCCACCTGGCAGTACTTCCAGGCGCGACTGGCCGGGGCCGGCAACAGCACAGCCAGGATCCTGAGCACCAACCACACGGGTCCCGAGGATGCCTTCAACTTCAACAATTGGGTGACGCTGCTGTCCCAGCTGCCCCTGCTGCTCTTCACCCTCCTCAACTCCTTCCTGTACCAGTGGTGAGAGGCCTGCCCTGGCTCCTGCGCCCTCTCCCACTGATGCACTCTGCCTGCTTCTGAGCAGCGTCCCGGAGACGGTGCGCATTCTGGGCAGCCTGCTGGCCATACTGCTGCTCTTTGCCCTGACAGCAGCGCTGGTCAAGGTGGACATGAGCCCCGGACCCTTCTTCTCCATCACCATGGCCTCCGTCTGCTTCATCAACTGTGAGCACCTCCACCCCCTCTCCAGCCAGCCTTGAGCAGCAGCCCCCATCCCTGTCCTCCACAGCCTTCAGTGCAGTCCTACAGGGCAGCCTCTTCGGGCAGCTGGGCACCATGCCCTCCACCTACAGCACCCTCTTCCTCAGCGGCCAGGGCCTGGCTGGGATCTTTGCTGCCCTTGCCATGCTCCTGTCCATGGCCAGTGAGTGCACTTGGGTGGCTGGAGGGCTGGGGGCCTCTCTTCTGCAGCTGAAGTTCCTCCGCAGGTGGCGTGGACGCCGAGACCTCTGCCCTGGGGTACTTTATCACGCCCTGTGTGGGCATCCTCATGTCCATCGTGTGTTACCTGAGCCTGCCTCACCTGGTGAGCCTGCTGTTGGGCTCGAGGCCCCACCTGGCAGGCCCAACACTTTCCTGTCCTTCTGCAGAAGTTTGCCCGCTACTACCTGGCCAATAAATCATCCCAGGCCCAAGCTCAGGAGCTGGAGACCAAAGCTGAGCTCCTCCAGTCTGGTAAGCCCTGAGACCCTCCTGGGGAGGTGGGATGCCTGCTCACACCCCTGCCTCTGGCTCCCAGATCTGGCTGACAGCGCTGTGCCTTGTGTTGGTCTTCACAGTCACCCTGTCCGTCTTCCCCGCCATCACAGCCATGGTGACCAGCTCCACCAGTCCTGGGAAGTGGAGTGAGTGTCAGGGTGGAGAAGACGGCAGGGCAACCAGTATGAGCTGCAGCCGTTTCCCTCCCAGGTCAGTTCTTCAACCCCATCTGCTGCTTCCTCCTCTTCAACATCATGGACTGGCTGGGACGGAGCCTGACCTCTTACTTCCTGTGGGTAAGCACACCAGGGCTGGGTGATCCGATGTTAGGGACCATGCTGACTTCAGCTTCTACCACAGCCAGACGAGGACAGCCGGCTGCTGCCCCTGCTGGTCTGCCTGCGGTTCCTGTTCGTGCCCCTCTTCATGCTGTGCCACGTGCCCCAGAGGTCCCGGCTGCCCATCCTCTTCCCACAGGATGCCTACTTCATCACCTTCATGCTGCTCTTTGCCGTTTCTAATGGCTACCTGGTGTCCCTCACCATGTGCCTGGCGCCCAGGTCCGGGGCAATGGGGTGGGGTGGGGGGCTGGGAGTAGGGAGGTGGGTTCAGTCTTTGGGAAGGGACCGCCTGCAATGGAGGGACGGCCCATCCTGCTTCTGGCCAGCCCAACCCTAGCTGTCTGCAGGCCTTGCTGGCGCCCCCTACTGGGCCAAGCCTTAACTGCAGGGGAGAGAACTGGGCTAGGGAGGTACCCGCCCAACCAAGTAGCCCAGGCACTGGTTCTGGGGCCGCCTCAATGTGCCTCAGTTTCCCCATCTGTAAAAAAAAATGGGTTGAACTGTCATCCCTCAGGGCCCATCTAACTGTAAAATTCTCAGTTGAAGGAGAGCTAAGGTTTTGACCAAAAACAAGGTCATGGGCTATTTCCTCAAGGGGCAATGGAGTGGAGAATCCAGAGAGAATGAAGCTGGCAGGGCAGACAGGCTGAGAGCACTGTGGAAAGGGCAGGCTGTGGAATCTGGAATCCCATCATGTTAGACTCAGAGGCCCTGAGAGACATCCTTATCCAGCAGCCTCATTTACAGACCAGGAAACTGAGGCCCGGAAAGAAGGGGCCAGTTATGGTGACAGAGGGGTTGGGTCAGAGCCCAGACTGGATGGGCAGAGGGCAGTGGAGCTGGGTCCAGATTTAGACCCAGCATTTTCTAAGAGCTCCTGTTCCCGGGTGTTCTAGGCAGGTGCTGCCACACGAGAGGGAGGTGGCCGGCGCCCTCATGACCTTCTTCCTGGCCCTGGGACTTTCCTGTGGAGCCTCCCTCTCCTTCCTCTTCAAGGCGCTGCTCTGAAGTGGCCCCTCCAGGCTCTTTGGCAGCCTCTTCTCGACGTCTCCTTCCGGAGCTGAGATCCAGCCCAGGGCGAATGGCGAGCTTGGCTCAGGCCTCTGCGGGGTGGAGGCCCCTGGGCCTGAGGCTGCCAGCAGCGGGCAGGAGCTGCTCTTCATCCACTTGGAGTGCTGTGGGGAAGAAATCACCACCGGTCATTCTAACCCTCACCCAGGAATGGGGGTGACTCGCACAAGACCTCATGGAAAGGGTGATGACTAGGGAAAAGAGGGTGCAGGGCACGGCTGCTCCCCACCACCAGGTCTGCATTTGTTCATCATCATCAGGAGCAGAGGTGACCAGAGGGTTCAGAGTGGGAGGCGGGGCCAGCCCAGGCCAGGAGCGCCTCATCTTCCCAGGCCTCAGCCACCCAGGGTAAAAGGTGCCAGGGAAGTTGTGGGCACCTGAGAGGAGGAACAGATGTGGAGGACCTGAGGGTGCTCAAAGGGCCAGGCTCAGCCTCAAGCAGTGTTTTCATTGCCAACACTTACTGTACCCACTCCGCAGAGCCCAGCTGGGCCTGGGCCCCAGGGCCACAGCTAGCCTGCATGTGTGTACTGCACTTTACAGTTTGCAAAGCTCTTCCATACCCACTCTCTCACCGAAGCCTAATTGAGGCTCTTGGAAGGAGTCAGGCAAGGATTGTGCTTCCCCCATTATACAGGTGACAAAACTGAGTCCTGGGGAAAGTGACTGGTCCGTGGTAGAGCCGGGACCCAATCCCCTCTCTCTCCTCCCTGTTGGTGCTGTTCTTCCTGCCCAACACCTGTTTCTCTTTTCCTCAAGGGGTTTGGGGCAGGAGCCTGGGCACTTACTCCCCGTTTTTGCTGTTTCTCCTTCTGACCCTGCTCTTGGGTCTAATAACCCCATTTATTTGTATGATGCGTTCACCAAGTCTTTATTTCCGAAGT